ATGGATACATGTGGCTAGTGGCTAACATAAGGGATAGCACAGATATAAAACATTTGCTCGTCATATAAAGTTCTATTGGATAGTGCTGGTCTGTAGCTTATAAGGATGGTATCTTAGTCTGCTTCAGCTGCTAAAACAGAATACCATAAATTAGGTAGCTTAAACAGTAGATATTTTGACCAGGCGTGGTGGCTTATGCCTGTATTCCTAACACTTTGGGAGGCCGAGGCAGGTGGATAACTTGAGCTCAGGAGTTTGAGACTAGCCTGGGCAGCATGGCAAAACCTTGTCTCTACGAAAATTAGCTGGGCGTGGTGGTGCACGCCTGTAGTCTGAGCTACTTGGGAGGCTGAGGTGGGAGAATTGCTTGAACCTGGGAGGCGGAGGTTGCAGTGAGCCATGATCGCACCACTGTACTCCAGCCTGGATGACAGAATGAGACTCTGTCTCAAAAAAAACAAAAACAAACAAACAAAAAAAAACAGATATTTCTCACAGTTCTGCAGACTGGAAGTGCAAGATCAAAGTGTTGGCAAATTACGTTTCTTAAAGAGGGCCTGCTTCCTAGATTGGAAATGGCCATCTTCTCTCGGTATCCTCACATGGTAGGGAGAAAAGCAGCTCTAGTGTCTCTTCTTATAAAGGAAGTAATGCCACCATAGGGGCTCTATTCTCATGACCTCATCTAAACCTAATTCTCTCCTAAAGGCCACGCCTCCCAGTATCCTCACCTTGGGGGTTAGGGCTTTATCATATGAATTTTTTTTTTTTTTTTTTTTTTTTTTTTGAGACAGAGTCTCGCTCTGTCTGTCACCCAGGCTGGAGTGCAGTGGCACAATCTCGGCTCTCTACAAGCTCCGCCTCCTGGGTTCACGCCATTCTCCTGCGTCAGCCTCCTCAGTAGCTGGGACTAAGGCGCCCGCCACTGCGCCCGGCTAATTTTTTGTATTTTCAGTAGAGACGGGGTTTTACCATGTTAGCCAGGATGATCTCGATCTCCTGACCTCATGATCCACCCGCCTCGGCCTCCCAAAGTGCTGGGATTACAGGCATGAGCCACCGCGCCGGGCCTATCATATGAATTTTGAGGGAACACAAACATGCAGTCTGTAGCAGATGGTAATAGGCTGACATATTACACTTGTTGATGTAAATCTGATAGGTTTCTTTCTCTCCAAGGACAGCTTTTTAAATATTTAACAGTATCAATAATTTTTCAGGTTCTGTGAGAATTTTATAATTTATAATTTGCAGACTTAATGTATAATCTATTTTGTCCTAACAATTACAAATATATTTTTTATTTCAGATTGTATATATTCCTACCAGATGGAGATAATTACAGCTTTAAAAATTTTTATTTTTTCATTTTATTTCACACATTGACATTAAATTTTTATGGACACATAATAACTGTACATATATATGGGGTAGAATGTGATGTTTTAATACATGTACTCAATGTGTAATGATCAAATCAGGGTAATTTGCATAATGATTTTTCTGTAGGGAGAAAATTCAAAATCTACTCTTCTGGCTATTTTCAAATATATAATATGTTATTGTTAACTATACTCATCCTACTATGCAATAGGACACCAGAACTTATTCCTGGGTTCTACATCCGTTAAGGCAACCAAGGATTGGAAATATTGGAAAAAAAAATTGCGTCTGTACTGAACATGTACAGACTTTTTTCTTGTCCTTATTCCTTACACAATATAGTACAATAACTATTTGCATGACATTTACATCGGATATTATGAGTGATCTAGAGTTGATATGAAGTATATGGGAGGATGTGCAAAGGTGATGTGCAAATACTATGTCATTTTATATCAGGGACTTGAGTATCCTTTGTTACCCTCAGGAGATCCTGAAACCAGTCCCCCATGGATACTGAGGGCTGACTGTATAGTCCTATCCTCACGGAACTTTCATTCTAATGGGGGAAGACTGACTATAAACAAAATATATGTAATAGGTGGTGGTAAGTACCGTGGAGAAGTAACAAACGGGGCAAAGTGAGTTATACAGCTCCATTCTTAGAAACCTTGGAGTACTTTTCTTAGTTTATACTCGTGGTGGTTTCCTTTTGTCTCCTTTATTACATGGGACTCTGACATGTGCCCATAGCTAGGGTGACAGTAGGATCTACCCGATAGTAGGGTGGCAGTAGGATCTACCCAAAAAGCATCCTGCTGATACAGGACCAAAGCATCCTGTTGTTCTCGAGCCTATAAAAAGAGCTAATGGTCTTGCTTCTCTTAACTGTGGCCTCCTACACTGTGTTTTGGATGATTGGTGATGTCTTGGATATTCTGTTTCTTTGGAACTTTGAATATACAACACTTTACTAGGGAATTAGCAATGGAAGCAGAGCAAAGATGTACAGAGGAAACAATGCGTAACTCTGATGGAATTGAAGTCATGAGGCAGCAGAGAGCTTAAATTACAGCTTTAAAAATTTTTATTTTTTAGAGGGAATTTACTTGGGAGTAACAGCAGTAATAGTTAACGGAGCCAGAATGCTTGAGTCATATAATTGCAAAGCAGAGTTGGGAGCAACAGATGCTAAAGAGTAGTTGCTGTAGTTCCTCTGTGGGTCGTAGGAGCAGTTGTCATATTACTATATAGCTACTGCATGAAGAAGAGTTCTTAGTGAGGCCTGGGTGAACAGCTCTTCTTAGTATTCTGTGTGACCCCATTTGACCTTTTAACAAATCCCTAAGTAAATAAATAGCCCCTCAGGAAAACTAAGTTTTTCTCTGCTGTTTTTTTGCTTGAGAGAGCTATAACTGTAATAGACTTATATTTCTGAACATTTTAGTGCTTGCCAATATTTGGTAATATTTATGTTTCCTATATTTGTAATGAACATTCTTCTTCCGGTACATTTTTTGTTAAATTATTGTTTGATGGATAAAAGTTCACCTTTTATTGTATAAAATTGACTGAGATTAATTTATACACATTGACAATGGGTAAATAGAATTTTTCAGATTATTAAAAGCTGAAGGATGCCCACGTAAGCAAAAAAAAAAAAGAAAAAACCAACAAAAATAAACCCAAACCCCTCAAACAATTTCGAACACGAAACATTCTTCTGATGCCGGCATCCCTGCTTGCAGGTGTGAAGGGGGCAGGAATCAGCGAGGTGTCCTGGGCTGAGTCCCCGGAGTGGGAAGAGGTGGCAGGAAGGGGATCTGAGGAGGAGAACAGGGGTCCTGGTGGTCTGTGCTTCTTCCCAGACACGGGAGCTGTAGAGGAGACCTCTGCAGCAGATGCTAGGGGGGCCAGTAGGCCCAGGCAGTCTTGGGACTTGGGTCTGTCCTGCTGTGCATCCATAGTGGGTGCTTTAGAAACGGGAGGCCCACCCGAAGCCCCTGTTGCAAGTGAGGACAAAGTGTGGGAAGGCCGTGAGGGTCTGCAGTCCGGGATGGCCTTGTCCTCAACGTGCAGTGCACTGTTGATGCGCTGGAATGCCGTCTCTTTTTCCAGGTGCAGGTCTTCAGCCGTGACCCGGTACCCCAGCTCTAAGGGAGGTGGCAGCATCAAAGGCTCCCCTCGCCTGCGTGGCAGCAGGGGAATCTTGCGTCTACGGGGCCTAGAGTCCTGGGATCTGGGGGAGCCACCCGTTGGGGCGATTGTCTGCCCTGGTGCTGTATCTGCCCCCTTTTCACACCGTGTGTGACCCGAAGAGACAGCCTGAGGCCTGTCCTCACTCACTGTCTTTGAGTAACTGAGGGTCAGCTGGCAGCGGGATGAGGCTGGCCCCCTCCTCTGCTTTAGCCCCGGCAAGCCTCCCGTGGAGCTGTAGGAGCTGGAGATGGCATTTCGTTTGGTGTTCGAGCTCGTCCAGGATGTCTGGGATGTGTGGTTATATCTGATTTCTGAGCTCTGGGCGTGGAGGTCTGTCTGCAGAGGCCCGGGCCTGGGCACAAAGGGAGAGGGGCCTCCATTGTCCCGCAGGGGCCAAAATGCAGACCGTGCATCCCCGGTGACCTCGGGGACCGTTCTCTGATCATCAGGATTTTCTTGGACTCTGGGGTCCTTGTCCTGCTCAGGCATCCCTGCCCCGCTCTCCTTGAGGGCCCTCAACACTATCTTCCCTGGACACAAGTCTGGGGACAGCCGGGTGTTGTGGACCCCAAAGGGGTGACTACCTGCTCCTGGGCCCCACAGAGTCCTTGTGCTCAGTGTAGTGGCTGAGCTGGGGGATGCCCTGGAACTCGGAGCACACAGCACTGGCTTACTGTGGTACCTGTGCAGTGAAATTGAAGACAGAATCACCAGGATGGAACACAGGTCTTGCAGGATCACTTGAAACCTTCTTAGAGTTGTCTTGACACCAGTGATGTCGAGTGTCCGGGTGTTTGTAGGATGGCCTGCCACTCAGTCCAGGGGCAGGAGCAACGGGGAGATCCCACAAGCAAAGTGAACTGGGGGATGGGCTGAAGGGGCTCCAGGCAACTGAGCCCTACTCGCAGGTCCTCGGCCTTGGCCCAAACAGGAATGAGGGGCACAGAGTGCCCGGGTAACCGCTCCTGGGAGCAGTGGGGAACTGTCGGATACTTGAACTCTCAAGAGCTGGGCTCTGAGCGTCCTCGTCCAGCTGCCAACTTGGCCAAAGGCTAAGCCAGCAGATTGTTCTGTTGCCGGGCAACGCGACTTCTAAACCTGAGGGAGTGGGCATGTGAGCACATAATGGCACCAGTGACAGAGCGACCATAATGGATGAATAAGCGCAGCCAGGTACCCGCGCAAGGCACCTGCTGGCAATGGCAGGAGGCGGACGTGGGGGGTCGTGCAGTAGGTACTGGAGGGAGAGACGTGGGCACAAAGGTCGCGGGAGGAACAGGTGCCCACAATGGCTGCATATTTGCCCGTGGATCACTGAAGATTCCTGCTCTCCTGCTGAGGTGGAGACTGCAGTGAGCTGAGATCGCACCATTGCACTCCAGCCTGGGCAACGAGTGCAAAACTCAGTCTCCAGATAAAAAAAAGAAAAAGAAAAAAAAGAGGCCGGGTGTGGTGGCTTATGCCTATGATCCTAGCACTTTGGGAGGTCGGGGTGGACGGATCACGAGATCAGGAGTTGGAGGCCAGCCTGGCCAACATAGTGAAAGCCCGTCTCTAGTAAAAATACAAAATTTAGTCAGACATGGTGGGCAGGAGAGAGCATGTGCAGGGGAACATCCATTTATAAAACCATCAGACCTCATGAGACTTATTCACTACCATGAGAACAGCATGGGGGAAACTGCCTCCATGATTCAGTTATCTCCACCTGGCCCCACCCTTGACACATGGGAATTGTTACAATTCAAGATGAGATTTGGGTGCGGACAGAGCCAAACCATATAATTCTTCCCCGGCCCCTCCCAAATCTCATGTCCTCATATTTCAAAAGCAATCATGCCTTCCCCTAAGTCCCCCAAACTCTTATTTCAGCATTAACTCAAAATTCCATAGTCCAAAGTCTCATCTGAGACAAGGCAAGTCCCTTCCACCTATGAGCCTGTAAAATCAAAAGCAAGTTAGTTATTTTCTAGATACACAGGGATACAGGCATTGGGTAAATACACTCGTTTCAAATGGGAGAAATTGGCCAAAGCGAAAGAGCTACAGGCCCCATGCAAGTCCAAAACCCAGCAGGCAAATCTTAAAGCTCCAAAATGACCTCCTTTGACTCCATGTGTCACATCTAGGTGATGCAAGAAGTGGGTTCCCAGGGTCTTGGGCAGCCCCGCCCCTGTGGCTTTGCAGGGTACAGCCCCCCTTCTGGCTGCATTGAGTGTCTGCAGCTTTTCCAGGCACACAGTGCAAGCTGTCAGTGGATCTACCATTCTGGGGTCTGGAGGATGGTGGCCCTTTTCTCACAGCTCTGCTTGGCAGTACCCCAGTGGGGACTCTGTGTGGGAGCTCCAACCCCATATTTCCCTTTGACACTGCCCTAGCAGAGGTTATCCATGAGGGCCCCCCCTCCCCTCCCCCCCACAGCAAACTTTTGCCTGGATTTCCAGGCATTTTCATACATCTTCTGAAATGTAGGCGGAGGTTCATGAACGTTAATTCTTGACTTCGGTGCATCTGCAGGCTTAACACCACCTAGAACCTGAAAGGCTTGGAACTTGCACCCTCTGAAGCCATGGCCTGAGGTGTACCTTGGCCCCTTTTACCTATGGCAGGAGCAGCTGGGATGCAGGGCCTCAAGTTCCTAGGCTGCACACAGCAGGGGGTTCTGGACCCACAAAACCATTTTTCCTTCTAAGCCTCCTGGCCTGCGATGGGAGGGTCTGCTGTGAGGGTCTCTAACATGCCCTGGAGACATTTGCCCCATTGTCTTGGTGATTAACATTTGGCTCCTCATTACTTATGCAAATTTCTACAACCCAGTCTCCTGAGAAAATAGATTTTTCTTTTCTGTTGCATCATCAGGCTACAAATTTTCTGAAATTGTATGCTCTGCTTCTTCTCGAATGCTTTGCTGCTTAGAAATTTCTTGTGTCAGATACCTTAAATCATCTCTCTCAAGTTCAAAGTTCCACAGATCTGTAGGGAACTCTAGAAAAAAATTCTTATTTTCCCTCTTTCCCGCCTATCTGATGCCCGTTTCTAATACAGGTGCACAATGCCTGCAGTGTCTTTGCATAGTAAGAGTGACTTTACTCCATTTCCCAACAAATTCCTCATCTCCCTCTGAGACCACCTCCGCCTGGACCTTGTTGTCCATATCACTATTAACATTTTGGTCAAAGCCATTCAACAAGTCTCGAGGAAGTTCCAAACTTTCCCACATTTTCCTATCCTCTTCTGAGCCTTCCAAACTGTTCCAGCCTCTCCCTGTTACCCATTTCCAAAGTTGCTTCCACATTTTCGGGTATCTTTACAGCAGCACCCCACTCTACTGGTATCAACTTATTGTATTAGTCTGTTCTCACACTGCAAATAAAGACATACCTGAGACTGGGTAATTTATAAAGGAAAGAGGTTGAATTGACTCACAGTTCTGCATGGCTGGGGAGGCCTCACAATCATGGTGGAAGGCAAGGAGGTGCAAAAGCATGTCTCACATAGTGGCAGGCAGGAGAGAGCATGTGCAGGGGAGCTCCCATTTATAAAACCATCAGATCTCATGAGACTTAGTCACTACCGCGAGAACAGTATGGGGGGAACCATCCCCATGATTCAGTTATCTGCACCCGGCCCCACCCTTGACACGTGGGAATTATTACAATGCAAGGTGAGATTTGGGTGGGGACCCATCCAAACTATGTCAGTATGTTTTGACTTCTTGCTTGATTGCTAGGTTGCATAGAGGACAAACATGGAAATTAATGAAGTACCTTAATATCTGGCTTCAGATCTTAGACAGGATCAGAGGGCCAGCTCAAATTTGCAAGGAGGGGAGGTAGATCCCACCATTTTATGGGTGAATGGCAAAATCAAACAGAAATTATGTGGGATGGGAGATACTGATGCAGCCATCTTTGGAAACATTCTACTTAGCTAATTTTATGCTAGGCTTTAGGTCAAGAAGGAGAGAGAGAGCTGACATGCTGTGGTACACACTTATAGTCCCAGCGACTTGGAAAGCTGAGGCAGGAGGATTGCTTGATCCCAGGAGTTTGAGGTAGTGTGCGATGATCGTTCTTGTGAATAGCCACTAGCCACCGAACTCCAGCTTGGGCAACATTGAGACACCCTGTCTCTTAATTTAAAAAAAAAAAAAAAAAAAGGAGGAAAGAAAGTGGTCTCAGTTTTTAATGTAAATATTTTTAATGGGATACTGATATTTTAAGATTAATGTATATTGTATATCAGTTAACTGCAGGTCAATAATTATATAAAACTTAAGGTACGAAAAACATTTATTTTTGCTAACATATCTGTGAGTTGACTGTTGTTGGCTTGGTGAGGCTGCAAGCTGCAGATAGAGTCTAGGTATGTTTTCTGTGTGTTTGTTCCCCCTTGGATCAGTGGACTACCTGAGAATGTGTTTCTGTCACAGTGATAGAATCACAAGGAAACTCCAGTTCTGGAAGTACATTTTAAGCCATTGCTTCTCTCATGTCCACTAACATTCAGTCAGCCAAAGCACATACCTTGTCCATGGCTAACATTGATAGTATAGATAAATATACCTGATCTCTAGCAGGAGGAACTGCATTGTCTTGGGGAAAGGTTTTAGATATAGGGAGGGGTGATGAGTTGGGAACAATAATGTAGTCTGCCGCAAACATATTAAAGTGTAACTGGATATGGTTGCTGCAGAATTTTGAACCTTTGTTTTAATTGTGATTTTTACTCTTTCCCCCCTATCTAGTGCCCTTTTGTAATACAGTAATTATCATGATTTTTGTCTGAACTGAAATCTTCTGAGATTAGATTGTCTACGAAAATACAGTCGATCCTCCTTGTTTTCAGCTTTTGTATTTGTGAACTCACCTACTATTTTTTGTAACCCCCAAATCAGTACTCACAGCACTTTCATAGTCATGTGTTTGCGCAGAGTGTCAAAGAATTTGAGTTTGAACAGGATGATATTCTGCCTTCTTTTTCAGCTCTCATACAATAGTCAGGTATCCTTTTTGTGGTCTATTTAATGCCATGCTTTTCCTGTTTTTGTACTGTTTGTTGGTTGTTTTGCCATTTAAATTAACCCCCAAGCATAGTGCTGAAGTGCTGCTTAGCATTCACAAGTCCAAGAAGTCTGTGATGTGTCTTACAGAGAAAATACATGCATTAAATAAACTCCATTCAGGCGTGAGTGCTGTAGTGCCGTTGGCTGTGAGTTCAATGTTAATGAATGAACAATGTATATTATTTATTTATTCTT